ACTGCGCCGGGTGCTTTGGGTTTCTGGGGTCGGCAGGCCGGAACGCCGCCTCTAGCGCGGGACGAGCACACCCCATAGCCTAGGCGCGCTGGAACGCACGAATTTAGCGCTCGGGGGGATGCCCCGAAACGGTGGGGCCTCGTGCGCACGCGCCTTGGCTGGCGAGGAGCTAGGGAAGGGAGTCACGGCGGGGCGCGAAGGGAACTGCGGATGAGATAGATGGGGGAAAACGTTTGTCGGGAGGCGACTCCAACAGAGCCCCAGGGTGCAGAACACAAGGAAGGCTACTGTCGCCCTCGGCCGCTTGCCAGTCTCCCTGGGCGCTGCGGCGGCGCGGGGCGCTGGGCCTGCGGCGCGGCGTCGTGACGTCACGGTGGCGGCAGCCGTGGTTGGCGCAAGGTCCGCGGCTGCAAAGTGTGAATTACGCCGGGCTCGCGCCGGCGGCGGAGTGAAGTCAGGCTCCGGGGGAGGGGAGGAGCAGGACTCCGGCGGCGGCGGCGGCGGCGGCGGCGGCGGCCCGAGCTGGTCGCTGCTCCTGAGTCCCGCGCGCCCTGGGTCTGGCCGCTGGCTCCAGCTGTCTTTTCTTGCACTGCTTTGCTCCGTTCGTGCTGCGCTCGAACTCTGCAGTCCGGGTACCTGCTCCTCTCGGCCGAGGAGCCCCAGGGCGGCGGGGTTCCCTTTCCGACTTTGCCTGTGCTGGCCCCGCTTGCACCCCGTCCCCCCTCGCCTGGAGCGAGGCGCGCGCCGGTCCTGGTAATTGGCGCCGCGGCCGCCGCGGAGCCTTCCCGCCGGCGGCCCGAGCGGAGGGCTGGGGTTGGGGAGGCGTGAGCGCGGCTTCCCAGCCCGGGGTCGGTCCCCGCCCGCCCTGCCCCCGTCTCGGCCCGGAGCCCCCGAGCCGCGGCCCCCTCCCACTGCAGGGGCCGGCGGCCGCGGCAGGGCGGGCGCCGCGCGGAGGCAGGGCGGGCGTATTCAATGGAAGTGTGTTACCAGCTGCCGGTACTGCCCCTGGACAGGCCGGTCCCCCAGCACGTCCTCAGCCGCCGAGGAGCCATCAGCTTCAGCTCCAGCTCCGCTCTCTTCGGCTGCCCCAATCCCCGGCAGCTCTCTCAGGTAATCGCCGCCGCCGGGCCCACACTTGAGGGCTTCTCTCTTTTGTTTCCCTCTGCCCACCCAGCTTCACCTCCTCTACAACCCCCAGCCCGCGCATTGTCCATTGTCTGGGGATTTCTAGGCTGGCCTTTCGATTGCAGAGCCTTTTCTTTGAATATTCCTGGCTGTCCCCCCTCAGTTCTCCAGCCTCCCCAAAACCCCACCCTGGTGGGTTCCGGGATCCTCTCATCAGACCCTCCCCAGGCTCGTCACCCTCTGTGCCCAGCAGTTTAAGCCTCAGGAATGACCGCCCTTGTCTTTTTCGGTCTGGAAGTTGAGTCTTTATTCCTTAGTCGTGGCCCCAGGGTACACCTGTGCTCCCCCGCCTTGCAACATACCTGTCCCCCTTCCCATACACACAACTGTACGGGGTTCGCGCCTCTCCTCCCCCAGCTCCCGCGCGCCCCGCGGCGCTCGCCTGGTCCTGCGGTTCCCTCTGAACAATAGGCCTAGATGCCCCGTTGCTGTAGTCTCCCCGACTCCTTCGTTTCTGTGGCTGGGCTGTACTGGGTATCAGAGGAACAAGTCTGCAAAGTTCATAGCCAGGAATCAGTTTTGTTTTTAATTTGATAAGGAGATTTTAGGAGAGAAACTACTGATGTACACTCATGGGAAGACTTTGAGTGGTCCAATACCAGTTGCTCCTGAGCATTTCTGTTTTTTTCCTGTGGTGATGCCGTTGGCCCAATTCCTTAGGTTTGGCTAATTTTGATTGTCAGACTTAAAACAGAGAGGTGAAAAGAATTTTGTTTACATCTGAACTGAGTGCCCTCACTTTCTGCTGCCAGAAGTTATGGCTAATGATCACTTTTATTAATCAAATATATTTTTCCTATTGGCTAATACTATCTTTTATGGGAGTATATTTTCTCTCTCCAGTTATATTGTATCTTGAGCAAGGTGTGTGTGTGTGTGTGTGTGTGTGTGTGTGTGCAGGTAGTGTGGACAGCACCTGGTAGAAATTTTGCGTGTAATAAGTGTCTAGTAAATATTTGTCATTTACTTCTTTGCCTAAAGTGTTTGTAGAAGGAGCAAGAGCCTATATTTGGGTCTCTCTCTGAATCCTTTTTATTTAAACTAAAACTTATTTCACAGCACAAGGTAGTATGCTAATGAGGTCAGAGCAGACTTGTGAAAATTACTATAATGTGTCATTTAGAATAATATTACATGGTTATTTATTTTGAAGGTTAGACCTGTGATCTGCCTTTTTAGTACCACTTAAAGCATGTTCAGATTCCAGAATTAATGTTGAGGAAATCTTAATGCACTGCTGAAGAAGGTTTTTAATAGTAGTAGTTAAAGGTTTTTAATGGTAGTAACTTTTTTTACTTCTAAATATTATTTTACTTCCTCAGATCAGCAGGCACATGACTAGCAACTCATTTCCAGTTATGTCTGAATAATAAAGGCAATCACTGATTATTTATACAATTATAAAACATGAATAAAGTTCTTGTGCTCTCTGAGAAGAAAATGAATGAGAAGGAAGATTCCAAGGGATTAAAATGAGGCTGATGCCAGGGGTTTTTCCTGATGTCTTAATTAATCCACAGAGACCAATTTTAAGCTCCACTTCTTGATTCATTTTTCCAGCCTTAGGTTTAAATGGGTAATGGAATTTTAAAAATATGATTGTGGCAGATGAAGCAAATATTGTAGAATTACACCATATTTTGCTAACCCTTACAACTTTTAAAAAAATTTCTGAACCCCAAAGTGAAGTATACAGGAACTTCTTAAACTTTGGACAGAAATTTTCCTCAATTAACCCTTTTTTTTCTATTAACATTGTGGTAAATGTAAACTTAGTGGATGCAGAGATGGACATACTTATCATTATCAAGACTTTGCATATCATTTAATAATAAAGCATATGTTGATATTGATTTCTTTAGGCCTAGATGTGAATTTGTAATAGGAAAAAAAAAAAGGAGACAGAAAACCTTGGAATCCTGCTCAGAACTTGTAAAATAAACATTTGGTTAATCAAATGCTTTCTTTACCCTTAAATTTTTAGTTCGTAAGCCTGAAGGTACAGAAGTTATAAAAAGTTTAACTGGTTTTGTAATTTTAAGATACTTAGGAAAAAAAACCCTTTTTTTTTTAAAAAAAAGACATTAAGTAAAATAGTTACAGTTTTTGTACTTTAAAATATGCTTAAAACTGGCAACCTTCCTTTTCATTTCCTTATTGTCACCATAGTATTGGAGCCCAGCTCATAGTAGGTACTTAATAAATATTTGTTGAATGAATGAATAGGTAATGAAATTATCTCTGACTGAGCATCAGTTTTAAATATGAAAACAATATGGAGCATGAAGGTACAGCACAAATTCATTTATCCAAAACTTGGTTTGGAACTTGTAACTGCAGACCATAACGATTCCAGGAATACACAGAAAAGACCGAGTGACCAAAATTGATTTGGAGATCGTCTTAAAGCCGGTGTGTTTTAGGCAAAGTTCTGACACAACTTGTTTTCAAGTAGCAGCAAATTTGAAGTGGGGTGGGAGGCTGCCAGAGTCAGTTCACACTGACAGCAGCAAAGGTTGACAGCAGACACACCAAAAGCCAGGGATCAGAAGAAAAACTCTTAGAAGCCAGCAACTTTTACAAGCACCCTGGGACATTTAGTTGAGGGGCTTGAGTGTTGTATAACACAATAATTTTTAGTCAGAATAATGTTAATAGAGCCTGTTTTTAAAAGTTGAAAGATTCGTACTGTTTTTTTGTTTTTAAAAAGATTTCCATGCCAAAGAGTTTTAAGTATTGATGCTGAACTGAAATGGACAAGCTTGAGTTACCTGGAAAATTCATTTATGTGGATGGAACACCAGCTCTTCCAAGGATGCCAAGTAAATGAGGCATTAATTTTTTGTTTTAAACTTCATGTATTATAATGTGTATTTTTTTTTCTAGAGGCGTGGAGCTATTTCCTATGACAGTTCTGATCAGACTGCATTATACATTCGTATGCTAGGTAAGCATTATTTATTTTATACCAATATCAGTTAAACTTATGTTTTATTCTTGATTCTGTCCAGGAGATGTACGTGTAAGGAGCCGAGCAGGATTTGAATCAGAAAGAAGAGGTTCTCACCCATATATTGATTTTCGTATTTTCCACTGTAAGTGTTGGTAGACATGAAGTTTCTCGGATGCTATACTTACCTTTTATTCTTTTTATTTCAGCTCAATCTGAAATTGAAGTGTCTGTCTCTGCAAGGAATATCAGAAGGCTACTAAGTTTCCAGCGATATCTTAGATCTTCACGCTTTTTTCGTGGTACTGCGGTTTCAAATTCCCTAAACATTTTAGATGATGATTATAATGGACAAGCCAAGGTGTGTATAGTTTTTTTAAGAAAACATTAATTATTACAGTAGAAATGTTTGGTTTTCATTTCAGTGTATGCTGGAAAAAGTTGGAAATTGGAATTTTGATATCTTTCTATTTGATAGACTAACAAATGGTAAGTGAAGAATTTGACTTGCTCAAGTTAATCTACTAATGTAATGTCTCTTCTTTCTTTTTAGGAAATAGTCTAGTAAGCTTAACCTTTCATTTATTTAGTCTTCATGGATTAATTGAGTACTTCCATTTAGATATGATGAAACTTCGTAGATTTTTAGGTAAGTGATTCTAACCCATTAACAGTAACAAGCAATAAAATCGGGATCTCTTTCTTTGATGCAGTTATGATTCAAGAAGATTACCACAGTCAAAATCCTTACCATAACGCAGTCCACGCTGCGGATGTTACTCAGGCCATGCACTGTTACTTAAAGGAACCTAAGGTAAGAGGTTGACATTGATTTCAGGTGAAAATCTGTGATTCATTATTCTTTTGTCACACTTCAGCTTGCCAATTCTGTAACTCCTTGGGATATCTTGCTGAGCTTAATTGCAGCTGCCACTCATGATCTGGATCATCCAGGTGTTAATCAACCTTTCCTTATTAAAACTAACCATTACTTGGCAACTTTATACAAGGTTAGTGCAATTTTATCATCAAGATTTATTATATTAAGTAACTCAGAAACGTCCTTTGTTGTAGAATACCTCAGTACTGGAAAATCACCACTGGAGATCTGCAGTGGGCTTATTGAGAGAATCAGGCTTATTCTCACATCTGCCATTAGAAAGCAGGTAGGTTGGATTAAGACAAATTTAATTTGTTATATATTTTCTCTTTATATTTCTCTATTTCCAGGCAACAAATGGAGACACAGATAGGTGCTCTGATACTAGCCACAGACATCAGTCGCCAGAATGAGTATCTGTCTTTGTTTAGGTCCCATTTGGATAGAGGTGATTTATGCCTAGAAGACACCAGACACAGACATTTGGTTTTACAGGTAAAATGGGGCTTGGAAACATTCTATTTCTATCTTAAAACAATATTAATGTTTTGTTTGCTAGATGGCTTTGAAATGTGCTGATATTTGTAACCCATGTCGGACGTGGGAATTAAGCAAGCAGTGGAGTGAAAAAGTAACGGAGGAATTCTTCCATCAAGGCAAGTTACAGTATTGAGTGATAATTAATCTACATATTAATACTTCTCTTTTTTTAATTTATAGGAGATATAGAAAAAAAATATCATTTGGGTGTGAGTCCACTTTGCGATCGTCACACTGAATCTATTGCCAACATCCAGATTGGTAACTATACATATTTAGATATAGCTGGTTAGATGTTAATAACTTTTTCTCCTATTTTCTCAAGGTTTTATGACTTACCTAGTGGAGCCTTTATTTACAGAATGGGCCAGGTTTTCCAATACAAGGCTATCCCAGACAATGCTTGGACACGTGGGGCTGAATAAAGCCAGCTGGAAGGGACTGCAGAGAGAACAGTCGAGCAGTGAGGACACTGATGCTGCATTTGAGTTGAACTCACAGTTATTACCTCAGGAAAATCGGTTATCATAACCCCCAGAACCAGTGGGACAAACTGCCTCCTGGAGGTTTTTAGAAATGTGAAATGGGGTCTTGAGGTGAGAGAACTTAACTCTTGACTGCCAAGGTTTCCAAGTGAGTGATGCCAGCCAGCATTATTTATTTCCAAGATTTCCTCTGTTGGATCATTTGAACCCACTTGTTAATTGCAAGACCCGAACATACAGCAATATGAATTTGGCTTTCATGTGAAACCTTGAATATGCAAAGCCCAGCAGGAGAGAATCCGAAAGGAGTAACAAAGGAAGTTTTGATATGTGCCACGACTTTTTCAAAGCATCTAATCTTCAAAACGTGAAACTTGAATTGTTCAGCAACAATCTCTTGGAATTTAACCAGTCTGATGCAACAATGTGTATCTTGTACCTTCCACTAAGTTCTCTCTGAGAAAATGGAAATGTGAAGTGCCCAGCCTCTGCTGCCTCTGGCAAGACAATGTTTACAAATCAACTCTGAAAATATTGGTTCTAAATTGCCTTGGAGCATGATTGTGAAGGAACCACTCAAACAAATTTAAAGATCAAACTTTAGACTGCAGCTCTTTCCCCCTGGTTTGCCTTTTTCTTCTTTGGATGCCACCAAAGCCTCCCATTTGCTATAGTTTTATTTCATGCACTGGAAACTGAGCATTTATCGTAGAGTACCGCCAAGCTTTCACTCCAGTGCCGTTTGGCAATGCAATTTTTTTTAGCAATTAGTTTTTAATTTGGGGTGGGAGGGGAAGAACACCAATGTCCTAGCTGTATTATGATTCTGCAGTGAAGACATTGCATGTTGTTTTCACTACTGTACACTTGACCTGCACATGCGAGAAAAAGGTGGAATGTTTAAAACACCATAATCAGCTCAGGGTATTTGCCAATCTGAAATAAAAGTGGGATGGGAGAGTGTGTCCTTCAGATCAAGGGTACTAAAGTCCCTTTCGCTGCAGTGAGTGAGAGGTATGTTGTGTGTGAATGTACGGATGTGTGTTTGCGTGCATGTTTGTGCATGTGTGACTGTGCATGTTATGTTTCTCCATGTGGGCAAAGATTTGAAATGTAAGCTTTTATTTATTATTTTAGAATGTGACATAATGAGCAGCCACACTCGGGGGAGGGGAAGGTTGGTAGGTAAGCTGTAACAGATTGCTCCAGTTGCCTTAAACTATGCACATAGCTAAGTGACCAAACTTCTTGTTTTGATTTGAAAAAAGTGCATTGTTTTCTTGTCCCTCCCTTTGATGAAACGTTACCCTTTGACGGGCCTTTTGATGTGAACAGATGTTTTCTAGGACAAACTATAAGGACTAATTTTAAACTTCAAACATTCCACTTTTGTAATTTGTTTTAAATTGTTTTATGTATAGTAAGCACAACTGTAATCTAGTTTTAAGAGAAACCGGTGCTTTCTTTTAGTTCATTTGTATTTCCCTTGTTACTGTAAAAGACTGTTTATTAATTGTTTACAGTTTGTTGCAACAGCCATTTTCTTGGGAGAAAGCTTGAGTGTAAAGCCATTTGTAAAAGGCTTTGCCATACTCATTTTAATATGTGCCTGTTGCTGTTAACTTTTGATGAATAAAAACCTATCTTTTCATATTTTTATCTTTGACATTTACCTTATAACTCAATCTTTTGGAAAACACAATGCTAAATTACAAGGAAATCAAAGTTAGCTTCTTGGCTCTTGTAATTCATCCCTCAGATGTTTACTCAGTCCGAGCTTATCTACTAATGACTCACCTTGCAAGTGAGTAAGCAGAAGCCCAGTTAGGGCTGTTGGAGTCCTGACTAACACAGGGGAGAGGTCAGCTTTGAGCCAGGCCTTTTGTTCCTACAGTGGTGAACTGCATAAGACATCAGCAAGTCTTGCAAGTACTAAAATACTAGTTGTATTTATTTCTATCAATCATTGGCCTTTTTAAAGTGATAAGAAAAGGCCACTCCACTCTACTTGATTGATATCAGTTGTAAACAAGGTACCACTGTGCCATTCCCTATATCTTCCCAGGTCCAACTCATTAGAAGGGATATGGTGCAAACTTCTAAATCAAACACATTAACATATTATTTGTACAGAAGAGTGTTGATGTCCAATAGAAACAGAATCCAAGCCACATAATTTTCGGTTTTCTAGTAGCCACATTTAGAAAACATGGAATTAATTTTAGTAACATCTATTCCAATACGTCCAAAATATTGTATCACTTTAAAATGTCAATATAAAAACAATTAGATGTTTTTACATTCTTTTGGGGGGTACTAAGTCTTTGAAATCCAGTGTATATTGTGTACTTACAGCACATCTCAATTTGGACTAGTCATATCTCAGGCACCCAATATCCACATGTGGCTAGTGGCTACCATATTGGACAGTGTGGGTATAGAGGTCTGAGGGTAGTAGAGGAATATGGTCAGCTGGTCACTCTCGTGAGATGGCCATACCTTGGCCTATATTTAATGTGTACAGAAAGTCTGATAACTCAGATCCTTAAAAATTCAGGCCCACTGTTTCAGTACATAGAGAGTGGAACTATCATGGCAAACCCACATTAACCAAGCTCACAGTAACTATTTTTTTAAAACACTATCAATATTTTAATTTACAGTGAGAAATGTAACTATCAATTATTCTCTCCCTTTAGGCAAATCTTCCTGGGAAGCCAAATTATGAGCAGCTGGTGAGCATGGATTCTGAGCAAGGGAAGCAAGTTGCCTCGTGCACCCATGTCCCTTTGGGTGCACAGAAGACCCATGTCTTCTGTGATATTCATGTTTGTGGACCAGGGTACCCTCTTCCCCTGGAAGGTGCTAGAGATTCTCTGCCAGTAGTTGCTTCTCTACATCAGCTTCTGATTGGCACATGCATTAAATAACGTCATTACCTCAAGCCTTGTTTCAGTTGAGCTTACCTGGGCTCCATTCTGCCTGTATACATGATTGCTTCTGCTCTGATCCATTGTTTCTCTTATAGTTTGAAACTGAAAAGATCATCCTATTTCCACATTCTCAGGGGAACTGTGGGTGTGGCTCCCATTTCCTGCCTACACATATAATAAACCCATTGAAAAGTTGTTTTATTATGTATATGTGGGAATCACCTTCTATAGCCCTTTTGTTTTTTTTTTTTTTTGAGACAGGGTCTCGCTGCTAACTAGGCTGGAGTGCAGTGGCATGATCACTGCAGCCTCCACCTCCTAGGCTCAAGCAATCCTCCCACCTCAGCCTCCTGAGTGCCACCACACCACCCAGCTAATTTTTTTTTTTTTTTTTTTTTTTTTTTTTGAGACAGAGCCTTGCTCTGTCGCCCAGGCTGGAGTGCAGTGCCGCGATATTGGCTCACTGCAAGTTCCGCCTCCCGGGTTCACGCCATTCTCCTCATTCTCCTGCCTCAGTCTCCCAGGTCGCTGGGACTACAGGCGCCCGCCACCAGGCCCTGCTAATTTTTTTGTACTTTATTAGTAGAGTTAGGGTTTCACCATGTTAGCCAGGATGGTCTCAATCTCCTGACCTCGTGATCCGCCCGCCTCGGCCTCCCATAGTGCTGGGATTACAGGCGTGAGCCACCGTGCCCGGCCAGCTAATTTTTTAAGAACATTTTTGTGGCCGGGCATGGTGGCTCACACCTGTAATCCCAGCACTTTGGGAGGCTGAGGTGGGTGGATCACCTGAGGTCGGGAGTTCGAGACCAGTCTGGCCAACATGGTGAAACCCCATCTCTACTAAAAATGCAAAAATTAGCTGGGCGTGGTGGCGCATTCCTGTAATCCCAGCTACTCGGGAGGCTGAGGCGGAAGAATTGCTTGAACCCAGGTGGCGGAGGTTGCAAGGAGCAGAGATTGTGCTACTGCACTCCAGCCTAGGTGACAGAGCAAGACTCTGTCTCAAAAAAAAAAAAAAAACTTTTTTATAGAGACAGGGTCTCTCTTTGTTGGCTTGGCTGGTCTTGAACTCTTGGGCTCAAGCAGTCCTGCCACCGTGGCCTCTCAAAGTGCTGGGATTACAGGTGTGAGACACTGCATCAGGCCTATAGCTCCACTTAAATACGACCTATATTACTGGAATATTTTTTTCTAAAAAATTTTAGGAAACAGTTAAATATTTAAAAGATTACTTTTTTAAAAAGCAAGTAAATATTACAGAACAGAATGCAAAATTTATTTTACATGGGAGACTAAAAATTTTCACACACATGGCCACCCTTTGGGCCTCTTGGCTCAACATTTCAGGGGCTGAGGGAGTCTCTGCTCTAGGAGTAAAAGGTCCTTGGAGAGAAAATTTTGACAAGTCCTAACTTTAAAAAAGAAAAATTGGTTCCTGGTCAATATTTGTACTCACTGTAAATGTGATGGTTGGTAATGATACTCTGTATAAAAGTAAAAATCATATTTTATGTCCTTTGCAAACAAATATATTTGTACCTGAGGTACAGATTAGAGGTGCTAGTAATTCCTTGAAGATTCTGAAAATGATCTTTTTTTCCAAAATGCTTTCTTGGTTTTTATTAAACTTTCTATTTTCTTAAAACTCTCACATCAGGTATTTCCAGTGTTTTCAAGCATGTATAAATATTTTAATGTATAAATGTTGTTTAAAATCCCCTCAATCGGTATCTCCTGATTGAGAAAATACACAGTGACCAATAGCTAATAGGAATTCAGTATTGCTTTCAAAGAAATGTGCATATTAATCACTGTAGCATCTGCATACATTTGAAACACGGAGTAATACAGGTCTGTGCAAGAATTAGCAGCTTGTTCCTTGCTAATAATGACTTGTGTCATCTGGAAGGCCCCCAAGAGCCCATGGTCTACAGGTGGAATGACCACCACTTGGGAGTGAGCTGATGGAGAGCACCCAGCAGGTCTCCTCCATCTTCCTGGTTCCTGTGCTCACCATAGGGCTGGTGTACATTGGGCCATTAATAAACGTTTGTTGAACAAATTAATTTGGAATTAATGTGTTCCCTTTTTAGCTATC